ACCTGCACATTCTGCACATGTATCCCAGAACTTAAAATTAAAAAAAAAAAATTCTCCTTTGCTGTCTCCCTTTCCCCAGAAAACTTGGAGCCTATGATTGGAGAATGGTGGCATCACTGTTTGAAAGGAATCTGGGTCCCTAAATGACTACATTAGAATGTGATGTGGGTGAGCTATTATGCTCCCAAGACTATAGGGTTTACTTGCTACTACAGCAGAGCCTATTCCCCCCCTAACTAAATCAGACAGCCTGACACTTCCAAGGGGCACAGCTCCTAAAATGGGGCATCTTTACCTGTTCCCTCTCTCAGGGTGAGTCCCTCTCTCTCCTGACTCACTCTTCTCAGGGAGTGGAGACCAACGTTCCCTATCCTTCACCTCCCACCCCTGCCCTCTATGAGAAGATCTAGATTCTAACATCCAAATTTACATTCACAGTCTCTGCCAGGGTATCCATCCCTCCTGTGCAAATTGGCTCCTTGTGGCCAGCATGGCATCATGGACATCCCCAGGGGAGTACTGTGATCAGGCCCTGCCATCACATTTTCTGTACCTCCTTGGTCTGGACCTCAGTTTCCCCATATCAGAAAGCCCTGGAATGCTTTTCCTGATCTGATATTTGCAAGCCATGGAAAGCACATCTGAGAGCAAATGAATGCCTAAGGCTGACAGCCAGCAGACTGCACCTCAGCCCAGCCTCCCCCACACATGACCACAGGCTCTCCTGGCTGAGTAAACATGTTTTATTGGGCCTGGGTACACTTCCTGGCCATTCTGCTCCCACCTTCCCTTCCCCTGCTCTGGCCAGTTCCCCAGCACAGCCCCTCCCTGGGGCCTCCAATACCTGTCCTTCAGATCCCCACTGCCTCCTGCCACTTTTCTACCCTGACACCTGCATCCCCAGCCTTAAGGGGCGTGGAGAGTTTTTCTCTTATCAGCCTGTTTTACTGCCCCCTCCTCCTTGGTTACACAGTAATTTGGAGCAAAATTCCAGGCAAGGACAGATCAACAACTGTCAGCTCCCAGTCAGAGAGAAAGGGCCTCTTCAGTCTGTCTCAGGAGACTGGGAGAAACAGCATAAAGGACCCCACAAGGAAGGGAGAGGTACCCTGGGTCAGGCGCTTGTGGAGAGAGGGCTTCGCATGTAAAGTGACGTCAGGGAAAATAGAACAGAAAAAAAGCCAGGGCCAGCCCAGAGGCACCTGAGAAGAATCAGACCCACAGCTCAGCCCAGCCCTGGCACAGAGAAGAGACAGGCCTGGCAGCACCCAGGGACCCCCTTTCCTCAGCCTCCACCTGCAGGACAGCAGGAGCACTGATGCGCTGAAGGTACGTTCTGGAGTCTGGAAGCAGCAGAACTGAAGGAAGTAAACACGGGTGTCTGGGAAGACCCCTCAAGCTGCAGTAAAGCCCAGGACTGAATTGGCCACCTGAGGCCAAGGGTGGCACTCCAACCTCCTCCTAAAGGCTGGCTAGAGCCACAGGAAAGGGCCAGAAGCCAGAGAAAGGGCAAAGGTGGACCCCTGCCTCCAAACCTCCTCTGGAGACTGACCTCCTCTTTCCTGTGCCTTATTGTTTCTCCCTCTTCTCTTTGTTCGCCACTGGGCGGTGACCTCAGGGATCCTGGCCTAACCTGGTGATTGTGCAGGCAACTGTGTCCGAGAAGACCCTTCTCTGGAAGATTGAACCCCAATTCAGCCATGGTGACTCCTTTGATGTCAAACTGGTAAGGGCTGAGCCGTGGGCACAGGATACCACTCCTTCCAGCTCTTCTGCTGTGACCTGCCCATGGAAGTCCCTGTGGACACGAAATCCTGTTTGGATCATCTAACTGGAGGCTCTCTGTTCTTCACCTCCACGCGCCCTCTTGACCCCAGGAGGTTCAGGGGAGGAAGTACGCCACTCTCCACTGGCACCCTCCTTGGCCTACACAGAGTCACCCCTGAGCCCCTCAATGTGTGCTGAGGTGGGCCCTGCTCTCTGCAGGGGTATGGAGAGAAATAGCTTGGGGTGCTGTGAGGCCCCGAAGAAGCTGAGCCTGTCCTTCTCCATTGAGGCGATCCTAAAGAGGCCTGCCAGGAGGAGTGATATGGACAGACCAGAAGGGCCAGGTGAAGAGGGCCCCGGAGAAGCTGCGGCCTCAGGCTCTGGGCTAGAAAAGCCTCCAAAGGACCAGCCCCAGGGTAAGTGTCTTCTGATCATTTCTTTCTGTTTCCACTGACACAACTTGGACCCTCTCCCATGCAGAAGGAAGGAAGAGCAAGCGGAGGGTTCGTACCACCTTCACCACTGAGCAGCTGCATGAGCTGGAGAAGATCTTCCACTTTACCCACTACCCAGACGTTCACATCCGCAGCCAGCTGGCAGCCAGGATCAACCTCCCAGAAGCTCGGGTGCAGGTACAGCCATCCCTACCTCAGCCCCCAGCCTCTGCTTATCCCCGTCCTTTCTCCCTGATTACAGATCTGGTTCCAGAATCAGCGAGCCAAGTGGCGGAAGCAGGAGAAGATTGGCAACCTGGGGGCTCCACAGCAGCTGAGTGAAGCCAGTGTGGCCCTGCCCACAAATCTGGATGTGGCTGTAAGTGGCTGAGGCCTCAAGGTAGGGTGGAGCACTTCTCTCTCCTGACCTCTCCTTGTGACAGGGGCCCACGTGGACATCCACTGCTCTGCGCAGGCTGGCTCCTCCCACGAGCTGTTGTCCATCGGCTCAAGATCAGCTGGCCTCTGCCTGGTTCCCTGCCTGGATCACCCTCCTCCCAGCGCACCCATGGGAAACACAGCCTGTCCCAGGTCTTCCCATCCATCAAACTTGCATCCCTGTGCTATGCATCCTTCCACCTCCACACCCCAAATGGGGCAGCATCTGTGCTACTTCAACATAGAGATTGGACATGCTCTCCCCAAATGAGCCACTTTCCTCTCCAGGTGAAGGCAGGTAGCAGATGTGCCCTGGGCCTCTGGGGAAATCGATTTCACAATCCAAAAATGGCCCACAGCCCAGGAAGCTACCCTGAACATGCCAGTTGGAAGGCTGCACCAGACTCAAAAGCAAACTAAACAATAAAGGACAGCTCTCTTCTCTCCTGGCTAAAGCTGCTCTCCTGGTTCAGAAGACAGGCTGGATGAGATCTCAGGCCGAGCTCTGAAATAGGGAGGTAATCCTCCAGCACCTGTGTTTCCTCTAACTTGCTGTGTGACCTCCAGCCGGTCACTCACCCTCTCTGGACCTCATCTGTAAGAGGAGCCAGCTGGATAAGATGATTTCTGAAGACGCTTCCATGGTGGGCACTGAGGCACAGAGGAGGCCAAGGAGAGGTTGTTTGTTCATGCATGCATTCATCCGTGACACATGAGTACCTACTGAGGACTCCATAAACAGAACGGGATACAGAGATAAACAATTTGGGTTCTGTCCACGTTTGTCAAAAGGTGGTGCTGGCCCACCTCTGAAAGCAGAACACTTGCTCAACAACCTTGCTGTTGGCCCAAGTCTAACACATTCTTTATGACTGTGAGCATCTCAGAGTGAGAGAAAAATGTAGAAAGTTTTTTAAATTCTAAACAGGATTTAGTGTCTTTAGTTATCTTGCTGGATGGGAAAGGGATGTTGTCATTTCTGGCACAAATGAAAAGTAGGACGGAAAGCTCCTTTCATTCAGTTTATCTTTCCAGGATATATGAAAAGGGACCAGCTGGAAGACTAGCCTCACTCTGTCCTCGAAAGCCTGAGCTTTCATTCAACTCCCTATTTCCATGCAAAGACGCTGGGCAAACCACATGTTCTGTCTGAGCCTCAGTTTTCCTATCCATAAAATGAAGGTAGCCAGGCCTGCCTCAAAGAGCATTCAGGAGGCTCTGAGAGGACATGAGAGTATTTTGCAAAGTGAGGGCAAGGCCCAGTGTGGAGTGATATTGTTATTCCAAGATTCCACTGCAAAAGTGGCTGCTTTGGATGCCAGCCCAGGATGAGTAGTTCCTGTTCTCAGGGAGGTCATCCGCTGAGCATCCCTTCTGCACAGATGTCTCTGATTCTTGTCCTTGCAGGTGGAGGACAGGGCCTGCTCCCCTAAGCTGGGAAGCCTGGAATGACCTCTTGCACAAGCCTAAATTCCAGGAATCTTCCCCAAATCCCAGATCCTCTGCAATCTACCTGCACCCCTGACCCACCCAGGAGTTGGACCGGGAGTTGGGAAGCCTAGGTCTTAGTCCTACACTCCTTCTAATTTGCTGTGTAACCTTACCATTAATCTCTCTGGGTCTCAGTTTTCTCATCTGTATTGGAGGTAGCAGTGCTAGCTCTGCCTTCAGGCATGCAATATGCCAGAACTACAGACAACAGCCCACAGGATGCAAAAGTGCTTTGCCATCTTAAAAATGCCAGATCACTCAGAGCCTATGAATGTGGATATCAACACCAGGTCTCTAGCACCGCTGGATGAAAGGAGAAGGCTAGAGGCTGAGGGAGGAAAGAGCAGTTAACAAACAAAGGCAGTAGCTCATCACTTGGGTAGCAGGTACCCATTTTAGGACCCTACACTCAAATGTGCAAAATAAAATTTCTATCATTTTGCTATAACTGGATTTACTTTCTATGTTGTTTGCAGGAAA